CTAACGACCTGGGGGGTCAACTAAGGGGGTAAGAAGCCCTGGAGAAGACCTGAGGTTTGGAGATGCGAGGGGTGGGAGGGAAGTTTCGTTGCCGTCGATGGAGCCTTCTGGCGTTGGGGGCTGTACTCAGGTCCACCGGAGGAGTCGTCGGGGGTTCGGGGGGGGCGGGGAAGAACTCTGTCTAGTCTTGTGTGCCTGTTTAGAGGGTTTTCCAGGTGTTTGACCTCGTTCAGTCCGCCTCCCTCCACTCTTAAGTGTGCGACCTCTTTCTCGCGATATAACGTGGGGTGTTACTTAATCTCCCTGTACCTCCCATTGCCGTTTTTTAAATGAGGATTTCAGGACCATCCTGATAGAATTGTTTTAGGAGTTGAAAGTTGTGGTATAAAACAAAGACTTAACAGCTCCTGTCACTTGGTGTCCTGTTAATTTCCCGCGAAGTGGTCAGGTGCCCGGGTGGGGTCAGAGCTCCAGCTGCTCCGGCCCTTCTCTTGGAGCCCGGCAGGGCTCTGGATGATCCCGGACGCCTCTGACCTCTTTTTAGGAAGGCGTGGGTTGCATCCACGTTTCACGAAGGGAGAGGAGCATTTAACTTGTATCCGGGACGGCGACGCAGAGTGTTTGACAGCTTTCTCCTTCCCCAGCCTGACTTTTCTAAAAGAGCTGCAGGGAGGGACTTGGCTACTGAGGACAAAGCTGTCTACACGAGTGGTCTTTGGCTTTTCTCTTTTTAAAAAAAAGTTATTTATTTTGTTAGTCTGTTTTTATTATTGTTATTATTTGAGAATGAGGTTTGCTCTGTCTCCCAGGCTGGAGTGCAGCAGTGGCGCGATCTTGGCTCACTGCAACCTCCGCCTCCTGGGTTCAAGCGATTCTCTGTCCTCAGCTCCGGAGTAGCTGGGATTACAGGCATGCGTCACCATGCCCGGCTAATTTTTGTATTTTTAGTAGAGACGGGGTTTCACCATGTTGGCCAGGCTGGTCTCGAACCTGTGGTCCTAAGTGATCCGCCTGCCTCGGCCTCCCAAAGTGCTGGAATTACAGGTGTGAGCCACCGCGCCGGGCCGGTTTTTTCTTTTACAGAGATGTTCACCTCAACCAAGAGTGTATAGGATGTGTCCTTGGGCATGGGTGTTGATAATAATTAAACCTTAATTGGTAACTTAATTCTAAGGGCTTTATGGAAATAAATACATTTACGCCACACCATGGCTCTGTGGAAAGGTATTGCTCTTTTTCTTTTTTTTTTTTTTTTTTTTTTCCTGAGACGGAGTCTCGCTCTGTCGCCCAGGCTAGAGTGCAGTGGCGCGATCTGGGCTCAGTGCAATAGGCCGCCTCCCAGGTTCAGGCGATTCTCCTGCTTCAGCCTCCTAAGTAGCTGGGATTACAGGTGCGCACCACCACGCCCAGCTAATTTTTGTATTTTTAGTAAAGATGGGGTTTCACCGTTTTGGTCAGGCTGGTCTGAAACTCCTGACCTCGTGATCCGACCGCCTTGGCCTCCGAAAATGCTGGGATTACAGGCGTGAGCCACCGCGCCCGGTCGCTCTTTTCCATTTTAAATATGGGAGTGAGACACCTGGTGCTTAGTTCCCAGTAGAATGAGGTACAGCTGGAGCTGGAACCTAGGCAGTTTGGGTCAGAGCCTGAGTTGATCATCCCTTGGATACATTTTCATTGAGGTAGAGGAACTAGCTGGAATCAGGTGGGGAAAGAGAGTTAGGACTTGATTGAAGGGACCTTGAGAGCAAGGCTCATAGACTTGGACTTCTGTAGGAGTCTTTTAAAAATTTGTCAACATCCTGTTTCACTTTTTATAAGGATTTTGTATTGTGGAACCATATCATTGTGGAGCATTTTAAAATTAGATTAATAGGAGGAGAAAACATGTTTTAAATTACCCATGAATCCAAGATGTGAAGGTGCTAACTGTCTGATACAAGAGATGGAACTTCCAGTTCTCCTCCGTTTCTTTTTAGTCTTTCTCTGTGTCTATTGTATATTTATTTATAAGCATTTAAAAAAATTGTTATAATATCTTAATGTGTTTTCCCATATTTCTTTAACTATGGAAATTTTTAAATACTGCTAATAGAGAATAAACTAGTAAACTGCCATATTATGTCATGCTCATCCAATATTATTCCCATTTGTGTTTTTTTTTTTTTTTTTTTAGACGGAGTCTCGCTCTGTCACCTAGGCTGGAGTGCAGTGGTGCGATCTCGGCTCACTGTGAGCTCCGCCTCCCGGGTTCACACCATTCTCCTGCCCCAGCCTCCTGAGTAGCTGGGACTACAGGTGCCGGCCACCATGCCCGGCTATTTTTTTGTATATTTAGTAGAGACGAGGTTTCACTGTGTTAGCCAGGATGGTCTCGATCTCCTGACCTTGTGATCCGCCCACCTCGGCCTCCCAAAGTGCTGAGATTACAGGTGTGAGCCACGGCGCCCAGCCCCCATTGTTATCATCCTTATGACTATTTCCTGATAGTTGAAAACCTTTCATTTTTATATCATTTCAAAGCTGTAGAAGAGTTGCAAAAATAGTATAAGGAATTCTCATATACTCTTTACCCAAATTTGCCGATTGTTTACATTTTTCCTGTTTGCTTTGTTGGTGGCCATCAGCCAAATACTACCAGGAACATATCTGTAACCAGAGACGATTGTAGATTTCTGCAGCAAGGAAGCCCACATTCCATGGTGATCATGGGGTGACTTGGTAAGAGGTGTTTAGAAAGGGCAGGTTATAGGAATTCACAACACACATCTCTCTTTTTCTGCAGACTGTGGCACGTTTCAGGCAGGATTCCTCCTTCATTCAAACTGCATCACCCAGGAGTCTGCAAATTCCCCAAAGTAGGAGGAAAAATGACCACATTCAAGGTGAGGGGGGCGTGCCTCTCTCGCTGTTAAAATTCCATGTCACTACTCATATTTTCATGTGTTTTTCTCTGTCATGAGAAGACTCAAGGGGAAAACAGGCATTTGGGGACCTGTTTGTGCCAGGTGCTTCCTTTATCTCTTTTGTGTTGACTGCATTTGGTTTTTGGTTTTGCTTTGTTTTGTTTTGTTACCATTATTTATTTTATGGAGTATGAAAATTAGTAGAAATGAACAGTGCTCCCACTTCCTTACCTCCCCTCTCTCAAATTATCTGTTTTTATCTTCTCTGCTGTTCGTCATGTACATTTGTAACTGTATTTGTATTGATGATATACATCTAATTGTAAACTGTGCTCTTTTTATATGTTATATAATCTTCCATTTTTATGGTTACATCATATTCCTATTACATTGATGTATCTTTTTATTTATAACTACCTCACGCTCATAGACATATTTTAAGCAACACTGCAGTGACAGCTTTCCTATACATAACCTTTTCCCACAAAATTAATTTTGAAAACCATATGCCATTTTAGCTCAATTTTGAAAGGGTACTTTTGATATGTACCACATTGGCTGTTTTGCAGATAGAATATTTTAACTAGGCACAGAACAAAAGGATGTAACTGCTGCACCACACAAATATTGTTGGAGTTTTCACACTGGAAGAGCTAGATTCTGTGTTCTCCTTGTCTCAGTCATACTTTGCATGTGCTTTATTTACTGGTCTCTTCTTATTCATTTATGTAGTAAGCAGTTTAACCAAAGCAGTAGAAAGCCTTCATTTAAAATGTCCAGTGATACTAAGTTTTGCCAATCACTTGTGTTCTGTTACTACATTTACTCCTCAGCGCAGCGGAATGAGGTTCCTGGTCTCTTCTTCTTCTTGAACAGGTGAAATATGAGAAACCTTCTCAGGTGTACACAGGCAACCAAAGGTCAGGAGTGTTAGCCATTCGGCTCAGGTGAAAAAGAGAAACAAGGAGAGAGACAGAATTCTCCATTGAGCAACCTGTGCCCTGTGATGTGGATGTCTGGAGTGCCCTGTGGAGTGATGGTGTCCCTAGTGGTGCTGCTCCTCCCTGTCCCTACTTGGTGTGACTTCTTGTCACATGTCACTATGACATGGCATCTACTCCAGGCACTGAAGTATACTGATTACCATAGTTGTTATAGAAAATCTTTAAATCCCTTTTGGCAAAAGATGCCTCACACAATGTTACCAGAAGAAATAATGACCTGGGGCAGAAATGTTAGCCACGTGGATACCTAAAGAAAATAAAATTCAAAATCAAAACCTTGAGCACAGAATAAAGGAAAAACTCCAAACAGATAGGAACAAAGGACACTAAAAGGCCAATGTAAAAGGAGAAGTAGAGATGGCCAATAACCTTGAAAAGTGATGGTTTTCATTTGTAATCAAATAAGTGAGAATAATAGAATGATTTGTTCCCCAAATCAGATTACCAAGACTGTGGGAATACTTATAACCTGCTCTTGGTCATGATAAAGAGAAGCAAAGTACTTGTATTCTGTTCAAAGATTATGGAGGTAGGTAAAAAACTGGGAAGAAAGCATGCAGTAAGATTGAAGTTATGTCTTCTTGATGTTGTAGGAGGCAGTGACCTTCAAGGATGTGGCTGTGGTCTTCACTGAGGAGGAGCTGGGGCTGCTGGACCCTGCCCAGAGGAAGCTGTACCGAGATGTGATGCTGGAGAACTTCAGGAACCTGCTCTCAGTGGGTGAGCACGGGCATCTTTTGTGTCTGAACATCGGGATTCAGCACGTGACCTTACCTATTCACAGGGCATCAACCGTTCCACCAAGATACTTGCCACTTCCTAAGGGAAGAAAAGTTTTGGATGATGGGGACAGCAACCCAAAGAGAAGGGAATTCAGGTAAGAACTAAGCATCTGTGTGTCCTTGTACCTGTACACATCTCTTAAATCTGTGTCTTTATAGGAGGCAAGATCCAAACTGAGTTGGAGTCTGTTCCAGAAGCAGGAGCACATGAAGAGTGGTCCTGCCAGCAAATCTGGGAACAAATTGCAAAAGACTTAACCAGGTCTCAGGACTCTATCATAAATAACTCTCAGTTCTTTGAAAATGGTGATGTCCCCTCCCAGGTTGAAGCAGGACTACCCACAATTCATACAGGACAGAAACCTTCCCAGGGTGGGAAGTGTAAACAGTCCATCAGTGATGTTCCCATCTTTGATCTTCCTCAGCAGTTATACTCAGAAGAGAAGTCTTATACATGTGATGAGTGTGGAAAAAGCATCTGTTACATCTCAGCTCTTCATGTTCATCAGAGAGTCCACGTGGGAGAGAAACTCTTTATGTGTGATGTGTGTGGCAAGGAATTTAGTCAAAGCTCACATCTGCAAACTCATCAGAGAGTCCACACTGGAGAGAAACCATTCAAATGTGAGCAATGTGGGAAAGGTTTCAGTCGTAGATCAGCACTTAATGTTCATCGTAAATTACACACAGGAGAGAAACCTTACATTTGTGAGGCATGTGGGAAGGCCTTCATTCATGATTCCCAGCTTAAGGAACATAAGAGAATCCATACTGGGGAGAAACCATTCAAATGTGATATATGTGGTAAGACCTTCTATTTTAGGTCAAGACTTAAGAGCCATTCCATGGTTCACACAGGAGAAAAACCATTTAGGTGTGATACATGTGATAAGAGCTTTCATCAGAGATCAGCACTTAATAGGCATTGCATGGTCCACACAGGAGAGAAACCGTACAGATGTGAGCAGTGTGGAAAAGGCTTTATTGGTAGGCTAGATTTTTATAAGCATCAGGTGGTCCACACAGGAGAAAAACCATATAATTGTAAAGAATGTGGGAAGAGCTTCAGATGGTCCTCATGCCTTTTGAACCATCAGCGAGTCCACAGTGGAGAAAAAAGCTTCAAATGTGAAGAATGTGGAAAGGGATTTTATACAAATTCACAACTGTCTTCCCATCAGAGATCCCACAGTGGTGAAAAGCCATATAAATGTGAGGAGTGTGGGAAGGGCTATGTTACTAAGTTTAATCTTGACTTGCACCAGAGGGTCCACACGGGAGAGAGACCTTATAATTGTAAGGAATGTGGGAAGAACTTTAGCCGGGCCTCAAGTATTTTGAATCATAAGAGACTCCACTGCCAGAAAAAACCATTCAAATGTGAGGACTGTGGAAAGAGGCTTGTACACAGGACATACCGTAAAGACCAGCCGAGAGACTATAGTGGGGAAAACCCATCCAAATGTGAGGATTGTGGGAGACGCTACAAGAGGCGCTTGAATCTGGATATACTTTTATCATTATTTCTAAATGACACATAATTGTTCATATTTATGGGGTACAACGTGCTATTTTAATGTGTGCATACAATTTATAGTGATCCAATCAGTGTAATTGGTGTATCTGTTACCTCAAACATTTACCATTTCTTTGTGTTGGAAAATTCAAAATCCATTTGAGAGGAGTTGGTAGACAGCAAGGGAAGGGTCCCTGGAGACCCCCAGCCAAACGGGTCAGTGTCTCATCCCCACATAACACAAAAAGCAGCCTGGGGAAGACAATCAAGCTACAGGCACTGATAAGGGAACTAGCACAGGGGATTGTGCCTGGAGACATGCCCATGGCTGCACAGATAGAAGAACCTCCAGCCCATTCAGGTAAAAACTCGCACAAACCTCCGGCTCACTCAGTTAAGGGAACAAGACCAGACACAGAAATGCCTTTGTCCTTTGTATAATCAGCAGGCTCCGAGGAAAAAGTTTCTTCTTTTGTGGGCATGAACACAGTGGGCTTCAGTAGGTTCAGGTTGGCACTTTCTTTTGTGGAAAAGGAAAAGCCCAGCCTCTGTAAATCATCACTTCAGCTCCTGATTGGTCCCAGGCCAAGCTGAATAGCCCTTAGGAATAATCACTTCAACTCCTGATTGGTCCCGGGCCAAGCTGAATAGCCCTTATGAATCATCACTTCGGTTCCTGATTGGTCCCGGGCCAAGGTCCCAGACCAAGCTGAATCACGCTTTCTCCAAGACAGCCCGCAGGCTAAGTGCATTCCTTCCCCTTCCCAGTCCATAAAAACCCCGGACCCCAGCCTCATACTGGGCAACTTATTTGGATCCCCATCTCCACTGTGGAGAGCTTTTTTCTTTCACTTATTAAACTTTTACTCCAATTTCACCCTTGTGTCTGTGCTTCTTAATCATATTGGA